GTACTATTCTCCACCTGAGACCCCACAGTAGCTAGAACAAAGCATTTCCTCTTCTCCACACCCCAACCCAACCCAACTGGCCTGAAATCATTTCACAAATTCTGGGGGACATCGAATCTCTGTCCTTGGCCTTGAGTAAACCCAGAAAAGTAGATGGGCCAAGAAATAGATTGGAAAAGTGGATCAGGCCCCGCGGCAGCAATTTAGATGGAGGGTAACGCAGGGGCGGGCAGGCGTGGAGTCTCGAGTTTATTCTCTATGACTGGGACACAGCTGGCTTTGAATAAGAACATTAAGTATACAGCACCATATTTTGGTCTTGAGCCCAGCCTCCAGCCCGTGGCACTCAGCCATTCGTCTCCGCCAGCCAGGCCCTGGCCCTGATTGCCGCGATGCAGGGAATGCCCATCAACTTGCAGTCACACCTGTTAGGTGTTTCTCCACTCAGTGCCTCCGCCCAGCAAGCGCCCCCCGCACGACCGGAGCCCCTGTGTTGAGTGGGCGCACCGGGAGGAAGAAGCAGGGCCGGGCCTTCCCGAGCAGACCCTGTGGGACTCGGTGCGGCGGGCGGGCGCGTGGGGGCGGCCTGAGAAGGCGGGAGAGGTCGAGGCAGGCGGAGAGGGGCATTGGCAGGGCGGGGGCAGGGCCGCCGCTGCTCGCGTTACGTTCCCAGAGCCTGCAGCGGAGGCGCGGGGCTAAGCAGCGGAGGGGATGGGGCTTCCACAAGCTTCTGCATTTCCCCTCACAGCCCCGGCGCCGCCTCCCCTGGCTGGGCCGCGGTGCCCGTTAGGCCGCGCAGGGTGAGAGCTAGAGCGGGCGCGGGCGGGCGGCACCTCGCCCGGGACTGGAAGGGAGGGCGCAGCGGGGCCACGGCGGGGGGATTCCGCTAGCCGGGCGGCCCGCGAGTCCCCTGAGTGCATCAGCCCCCGCTGCCGCGGGACCGCGGCCGGGACGGAGCTCCCTGCGCGCCCCCCGGGGGCCGGCAGCGGCCAGGAGGCGGCGCGGGGCTCGGCCGCTCGGCCCTGCAGCTCCGCGCACCCGGCAGCGGCGGCGGTGCAGCCTCGGGCGTTCGGACAGCCTCCGAGCCCATGGCGGGGAGCGACGTGGACAGCGAGGGCCCCGCACGGAGGGGCGGCGCGGCGCGGCGTCCGGGGGCCCCTGGCGGGCCAGGAAGCGAGGCGGCAGCCGGCTGCCCGGAGCCGCTGTCCACTGCTGAAGCGCCGGCTGAGAGCGCCACGCTGCCCGCCTGGATGCGCCTCTACTTCTACGGGATGCACGGGATCACCCTGGACGTGCTGGTGTCCTCGGCCCGGCGCTTCGCCCGCAGCCCGGACCTGCGGATGCTAGGCTTCTCCTCGCCCTACCGCTGCCTGCTGCACTCGCTCACCCATTTCGCCCTGGAGAAGGTGTACCTGCAGCAGCGGCGCTGTCCCAACGCCTTCGTCTTCAATTTCCTCCTCTACCCCTCGGCCCACGTGGGGCTGCAGACCCTAGCGGGCCAGGCGCTACTACTCAGCCTGGGCGGCGGGGCGGGGGTCGCGGTGGCGCCAGGGGCGCTGGACCTGGCGCTGCAGTACGTGCTGGCGCTCTACCACTGCCAAGTGTTCCTGAAGCGCTTCCTGCGCTTGCGGTACGGGCGACAGAGGCGGCGGCAGCAGCAACAGCAGCAGCAGCAGCAGCAGCAGCAGCGGAGGGGCGCGCTCCCCGTCCCTCCCGGCGCCCGGGTCCCTACTGCGGCCGGAGCCCGGCGGCGACGACCCCGTGGCCCCAGGGGCGCCGGGGGAGCCCCCAGCCAGGGGCTGCCCGACCTACCCCGCTTTCTTTTCTTCGGAATGCACGGCTTTCTGGATGAGATCTTCTTCACCTTCTTCTTCAACGTACTGGGGCAGGGGGACGGGACAACCAGCGGCCACACGTCGCTCTGGTCCTTCTTTATGTACGGCAGCTGCAGTTTCGTGGTGGAAAAGCTCTACTTCCACCTCCACTACAGCCGCGGTTGGGGCACTTGGAAGCGGGTGCCCATCTACGTGATCTTCATCTACGTGTGGGAGCTGTCCTGGGGTCTGGGACTCCGCACGTGCGGGGCTTGTTCCTGGGACTATTCTCACTACCCGCTCAATTTTATGGGCCTCATCACCCTGATGTATTTACCTGGCTGGATATTCCTTAGTGTGTACCAGGACCTAATTTCCAACGTGTTGTGGAGGGTGCAGTACGTACCAGCTAACTAAAACCAAAAAAGAAAGAAAGAAAAGGAAAAAGTCACTGGATTCCCACGAATGGATGCGATTTATTTTTACACATTTAAAATGAAGTGGGTTTTTTAGTCCTTTAATTTTTATACGCTTTACTAAACTCTTCCAAATTGTTTTATTCCACCTTTTAGTTTTTCTATTTGAAACCCGTGTATAATATACTTTGAAACACTACTCGAAACATAATTCAAAGTACTTTATTTGCCAATGTTTTAAAACATTTACAAGCCCAAACGTTTACACGCCCAAACAGCAAAACCGTTATACCTTAACATCAGAATGATGTAGTAGTGTTTACCCATCTGGCAACAGATGAGTGACAGCTACTAATTTTTTTTTTTTTGGCGGGGGGGGATCTTTAAATCAGAGACCAGTGATTTTTACAAGATTTGGCTAAATTTTCTGATTCAGTGATTTGTTTTACTTTCTTTTTAATCTAATTTCATTTTAATTCCTTGCCATATTTACCAATGACTGAAGAAACTCAATGTCTTGTACTCTTGAGACTACAGTTAATAGCTCTTAAAGTGCCTCCGTCTAGCACACAAGTGAAAAGAGGCTGAAAAATGTGAAAGCACGTTCTATGAACAGATTTTTAAATGAGAGGTCTTTTCTAGCAACTCACACAGGTGACACTGTGTTAAGATATTTGATCTCCATCCTGGAAATGATTGCTTTCCAATGTGGGTAAGCCTTAAACAGCAGGTGTGTTAACGTTGATCAGATCCTGTGTTATCTATGGCTGTAAATTTTTGTTACTGTGCAATAATGTAAAATGTTTACCTTACATAGCCGAGGGCCAAGTGAAATTATATCACCTTCCACAGTGTTCTAACTCCAAGGACCCTTTTCTACATGGAACTTCAAGGGCAGAAACATTACCTTTGAATAAAATGAACCTGAATGTTCACTCTAATTACATTAAGCCTAATTGTTTTCTGTGAATAC